ATATCCCTCAGTCTTCTCTATGTAGCAGGCCCTCCATATACGCGGGTTCCCCAAGACCGAAAATATTAAACAAATGAATTTCTTTTTTAAAAAAAAGTACAACAAAAGATAGTAAAAATAAAAACAGTATAACAATTACTTACATAGCATTTACACTGGATTAGGTGTTACGAAGTAATTTAGAGACTATTTAAAGTACACGGGAGGATGTGCATAGTTATGTGCAAATACTACGCCACTTTCTATGAGAGACTTGAGCAACCTGGATTTTGGTATCGGCGGGGGCCCTGGACCAATCCCCTCTCAGTTCTACCGAGGGAGAACTGTTTTGTTTCTTCCAGCACGGCTTTGACCGACAGTGTGTTGGGATTCGCTGACGTCCATGAGAAAGCTTGGCAGCATGCTGAGACCAATTTTCCCAGGGCCAGAATTCTCCTGTGTGAGCTAAAATACAGTGGCTCGGTCCAACAAAACAGAGCCTGGAGCCAGGAATTATGGCGAACCTGCTCCCTCCCGTCCTCCCTTGGCGCACAGATCCCTGGCGCCGCCGCTCTTGAGGTCGCCTCTCGCGTGTCGACCTCATCGTCGGAACGGCGCTTCCTGAAGCTTTATATAAGCACGGCTCTGAATCCGCTCGTCGGGATTAAATCCTGCGCTGGCGCGCTCCTGCCAGTCTCTGGCCTCCATTTGCTCTTCCTGAGGCTCCCTCCAGAGACCTTTCCCTTAGCCTCAGTGCAATGCCTTCCGGGCGTCCTCAGACCAGACACAGGCCAAAGCCACTACAGAATCCGGAAGCCCCGGTTGGGATCTGAATTCTCCCGGGGACTGTGGCGTAGCGGTTAAAAAAAAAAAAGAGTGAGAGGGACCTGAGCAGAGTGGAGGAGGAGGGAGAGGAAAACAGAAAAGAAATGACGAAATGTCGAGAGGGCGGGGACAATTGAGAACGCTTCCCGCCGGCGCGCTTTCGGTTTTCAATCTGGTCCGATACTCTTGTATATCAGGGGAAGACGGTGCTCGCCTTGACAGAAGCTGTCTATCGGGCTCCAGCGGTCATGTCCGGCAGAGGAAAGGGCGGAAAAGGCTTAGGCAAAGGGGGCGCTAAGCGCCACCGCAAGGTCTTGAGAGACAACATTCAGGGCATCACCAAGCCTGCCATTCGGCGTCTAGCTCGGCGTGGCGGCGTTAAGCGGATCTCTGGCCTCATTTACGAGGAGACCCGCGGTGTGCTGAAGGTGTTCCTGGAGAATGTGATTCGGGACGCAGTCACCTACACCGAGCACGCCAAGCGCAAGACCGTCACAGCCATGGATGTGGTGTACGCGCTCAAGCGCCAGGGGCGCACCCTGTACGGCTTCGGAGGCTAGGCCGCCGCTCCAGCTTTGCACGTTTCGATCCCAAAGGCCCTTTTTAGGGCCGACCACTTGCTCATCTGAGGAGTTGGACACTTGACTG